CCTTCCCCTTGGCTAGGCTTAGGCGGCGGGGGGCTGGCGGGGTGCGGGATTTTGTGCGTGGTTTTTGACTTGGTAAAAATCACAGTGCTTTCTTACATCGTTCAAACTCTCCAGGAGATGGTTTCCCCAGACCCCCAAATTATCGTGGTGGCCCCCGAGACCGAACTCGCGTCTATGCAAGTCCAACGCACTGAGGACGGGGTAACCATTATCCAGATATTTTGGGTGGGCCGCAAAGGCGAGCTACTTAGACGCACCCCGGTGAGCTCGGCCATGCAGGTAGGATTTGAGCTGTGTTTCCCGCCCTGATCCTCTCTCCTCTGGCGGCCGGAGCCTCCGTAGGCTCCAAGCCTGGCCCAGATTCGGCCCGGCGCAGCCGGCCTTCCGCGCGTCCCGCACCTGGCGGGGGCTCCGGGGCTCCGGCGCGGCACCGGGGGGCGCTCGGGATCTGGCTGAGGCTCCAAGCGCCGCGTGGCCGGCTCCTCCTGCTGGGGCAGGTGGCGGCTGCGCGCCCCGCCCGAGCCCAGGGGCCCCCTCAGCCGCAACAACCAGCAAGGACCCCCCGACTCAGCCCCAAGCCACCTGCATCTGCACTCAGACGGGGCGCACCCGCAGTGCAGCCTCCTGGTGGGGCGCTGGGAGCCCGCCTGCCCCTGCCTGCCCGGAGACCCCAGCTCACGAGCACAGGCCGCCCGGGCACCCCAGAAACCCGGGATGGGGCCCCTGAATTCTCTAGAACGGGCATTCAGCATGGCCTTGGCGCTCTGCGGCTCCCTGCCCCCCACCCAGCCTCGCCCCCGCGCACCCCCCAGCCCCTGCGACCGCCGCCCCCCCCCCGGGGCCCCAGGGCCCCCAGCCCGCACCCCCCGCCCCGCTCTTGGCTCGGGTTGCGGGGGCGGGCCGGGGGCGGGGCGAGGGCTCCGCGGGCGCCCATTGGCGCGGGCGCGAGGCCAGCGAGGCCCGCGCGGGCCCTGGGCCGCGGGCTGGCGCGACTATAAGAGCCGGGCGTGGGCGCCCGCAGTTCGCCTGCTCTCCGGCGGAGCTGCGTGAGGCCCGGCCGGCCCCGGCCCCCCCCTTCCGGCCGCCCCCGCCTCCTGGCCCACGCCTGCCCGCGCTCTGCCCACCAGCGCCTCCATCGGGCAAGGCGGCCCCGCGTCGACGCCGCCCGCTGCCTCGCTGCTGACTCCCGTCCCGGGCGCCGTCCGCGGGGTCGCGCTCCGCCGGGCCTGCGGATTCCCCGCCGCCTCCTCTTCATCTACCTCAACTCCCCCCATCCCCGCTTCGCCCGAGGAGGCGGTTCCCCCCGCAGGCAGTCCGGCTCGCAGGCCGCCGGCGTTGTCACCCCCCCCCGCGCTCCCCCTCCAGCCCTCCCCCCGGCGCGCAGCCTCGGGCCGCTCCCCTTTCCGCGCTGCGTCCCGGAGCGGCCCCGGTGCCGCCACCGCCTGTCCCCCTCCCGAGGCCCGGGCTCGCGACGGCAGAGGGCTCCGTCGGCCCAAACCGAGCTGGGCGCCCGCGGTCCGGGTGCAGCCTCCACTCCGCCCCCCAGTCACCGCCTCCCCCGGCCCCTCGACGTGGCGCCCTTCCCTCCGCTTCTCTGTGCTCCCCGCGCCCCTCTTGGCGTCTGGCCCCGGCCCCCGCTCTTTCTCCCGCAACCTTCCCTTCGCTCCCTCCCGTCCCCCCCAGCTCCTAGCCTCCGACTCCCTCCCCCCCTCACGCCCGCCCTCTCGCCTTCGCCGAACCAAAGTGGATTAATTACACGCTTTCTGTTTCTCTCCGTGCTGTTCTCTCCCGCTGTGCGCCTGCCCGCCTCTCGCTGTCCTCTCTCCCCCTCGCCCTCTCTTCGGCCCCCCCCTTTCACGTTCACTCTGTCTCTCCCACTATCTCTGCCCCCCTCTATCCTTGATACAACAGCTGACCTCATTTCCCGATACCTTTTCCCCCCCGAAAAGTACAACATCTGGCCCGCCCCAGCCCGAAGACAGCCCGTCCTCCCTGGACAATCAGACGAATTCTCCCCCCCCCCCCAAAAAAAAGCCATCCCCCCGCTCTGCCCCGTCGCACATTCGGCCCCCGCGACTCGGCCAGAGCGGCGCTGGCAGAGGAGTGTCCGGCAGGAGGGCCAACGCCCGCTGTTCGGTTTGCGACACGCAGCAGGGAGGTGGGCGGCAGCGTCGCCGGCTTCCAGGTAAGCGGCGTGTGCGGGCCGGGCCGGGGCCGCCCCGCTCACGCCACTTCTCTCCCGCCCCCAGACACCAATGGGAATCCCAATGGGGAAGTCGATGCTGGTGCTTCTCACCTTCTTGGCCTTCGCCTCGTGCTGCATTGCTGCTTACCGCCCCAGTGAGACCCTGTGCGGCGGGGAGCTGGTGGACACCCTCCAGTTCGTCTGTGGGGACCGCGGCTTCTACTTCAGTAAGTAGCTGGGAGGGGCTTCCTCAGACCTGACACGGCTCTCTCTGTGCTGTGGGACTTCCAGGCAGGCCCGCAAGCCGTGTGAGCCGTCGCAGCCGTGGCATCGTTGAGGAGTGCTGTTTCCGCAGCTGTGACCTGGCCCTCCTGGAGACGTACTGTGCTACCCCCGCCAAGTCCGAGAGGGACGTGTCGACCCCTCCGACCGTGCTTCCGGTGAGGGTCCTGGGCCCCTTTCCCACTCTCTAGGCACCTGCTGACCAGCCCCTTCCCCTCCCAGGACAACTTCCCCAGATACCCCGTGGGCAAGTTCTTCCAATATGACACCTGGAAGCAGTCCACCCAGCGCCTGCGCAGGGGCCTGCCTGCCCTCCTGCGTGCCCGCCGGGGTCACGTGCTCGCCAAGGAGCTCGAGGCGTTCAGGGAGGCCAAACGTCACCGTCCCCTGATTGCTCTACCCACCCAAGACCCCGCCCACGGGGGCGCCCCCCCAGAGATGGCCAGCAATCGGAAGTGAGCAAAACTGCCGCAAGTCTGCAGCCCGGCGCCACCATCCTGCAGCCTCCTCCTGACCACGGACGTTTCCATCAGGTTCCATCCCGAAAATCTCTCGGTTCCACGTCCCCCTGGGGCTTCTCCTGACCCAGTCCCCGTGCCCCGCCTCCCCGAAACAGGCTACTCTCCTCGGCCCCCTCCATCGGGCTGAGGAAGCACAGCAGCATCTTCAAACATGTACAAAATCGATTGGCTTTAAACACCCTTCACATACCCTCCCCCCAAATTATCCCCAATTATCCCCACACATAAAAAATCAAAACATTAAACTAACCCCCTTCCCCCCCCCCCACAACAACCCTCTTAAAACTAATTGGCTTTTTAGAAACACCCCACAAAAGCTCAGAAATTGGCTTTAAAAAAAACAACCACCAAAAAAAATCAATTGGCTAAAAAAAAAAAGTATTAAAAACGAATTGGCTGAGAAACAATTGGCAAAATAAAGGAATTTGGCACTCCCCACCCCCCTCTTTCTCTTCTCCCTTGGACTTTGAGTCAAATTGGCCTGGACTTGAGTCCCTGAACCAGCAAAGAGAAAAGAAGGACCCCAGAAATCACAGGTGGGCACGTCGCTGCTACCGCCATCTCCCTTCTCACGGGAATTTTCAGGGTAAACTGGCCATCCGAAAATAGCAACAACCCAGACTGGCTCCTCACTCCCTTTTCCATCACTAAAAATCACAGAGCAGTCAGAGGGACCCAGTAAGACCAAAGGAGGGGAGGACAGAGCATGAAAACCAAAATCCATGCAAATGAAATGTAATTGGCACGACCCTCACCCCCAAATCTTACATCTCAATTCCCATCCTAAAAAGCACTCATACTTTATGCATCCCCGCAGCTACACACACACAACACACAGCACACGCATGAACACAGCACACACACGAGCACAGCACACACACAAACGCACAGCACACACAGCACACAGATGAGCACACAGCACACACACAAACGCACAGCACACACACGCACACACATGCACACACAGCACACAAACGCACGGCACACACACGCACACACATGCACACACAGCACACACACAAACGCACAGCACACACAAACGCACAGCACACACGCACACACAGCACACACACGAGCACACAGCACACAAACGCACAGCACACGCACACACATGCACACACAGCACACACACTAGCACACAGCACACACACAAAGACACAGCACACACATGCACACACAGCACACACACGCGAACACAGCACACACGAACACAGCACACACAGCACACACACAAACACAGCACACACATGCACACAGCACACGCACACACAGCACACACATGAACACAGCACACAGCACACACATGCACACACAGCACACACGCATGCACAGCACACATGAACACAGCACACACACAAACACACAGCACACACATGCACACACAGCACACACACTCATGCGCAGCACATACATGAACACAGCTCACAGCACACAAACACGCAGCACACACGTTGCACACGCAAGCACCCACCTGCACACACACATGCGCACACACACGCACACCCCCACAAAATTGGATGAAAACAATAAGCATATCTAAGCAACTACGATATCTGTATGGATCAGGCCAAAGTCCCGCTAAGATTCTCCAATGTTTTCATGGTCTGAGCCCCGCTCCTGTTCCCATCTCCACTGCCCCTCGGCCCTGTCTGTGCCCTGCCTCTCAGAGGAGGGGGCTCAGATGGTGCGGCCTGAGTGTGCGGCCGGCGGCATTTGGGATACACCCGTAGGGTGGGCGGGGTGTGTCCCAGGCCTAATTCCATCTTTCCACCATGACAGAGATGCCCTTGTGAGGCTGGCCTCCTTGGCGCCTGTCCCCACGGCCCCCGCAGCGTGAGCCACGATGCTCCCCATACCCCACCCATTCCCGATACACCTTACTTACTGTGTGTTGGCCCAGCCAGAGTGAGGAAGGAGTTTGGCCACATTGGAGATGGCGGTAGCTGAGCAGACATGCCCCCACGAGTAGCCTGACTCCCTGGTGTGCTCCTGGAAGGAAGATCTTGGGGACCCCCCCACCGGAGCACACCTAGGGATCATCTTTGCCCGTCTCCTGGGGACCCCCCAAGAAATGTGGAGTCCTCGGGGGCCGTGCACTGATGCGGGGAGTGTGGGAAGTCTGGCGGTTGGAGGGGTGGGTGGGGGGCAGTGGGGGCTGGGCGGGGGGAGTTCTGGGGTAGGAAGTGGTCCCGGGAGATTTTGGATGGAAAAGTCAGGAGGATTGACAGCAGACTTGCAGAATTACATAGAGAAATTAGGAACCCCCAAATTTCATGTCAATTGATCTATTCCCCCTCTTTGTTTCTTGGGGCATTTTTCCTTTTTTTTTTTTTTTTGTTTTTTTTTTACCCCTCCTTAGCTTTATGCGCTCAGAAACCAAATTAAACCCCCCCCCCATGTAACAGGGGGGCAGTGACAAAAGCAAGAACGCACGAAGCCAGCCTGGAGACCACCACGTCCTGCCCCCCGCCATTTATCGCCCTGATTGGATTTTGTTTTTCATCTGTCCCTGTTGCTTGGGTTGAGTTGAGGGTGGAGCCTCCTGGGGGGCACTGGCCACTGAGCCCCCTTGGAGAAGTCAGAGGGGAGTGGAGAAGGCCACTGTCCGGCCTGGCTTCTGGGGACAGTGGCTGGTCCCCAGAAGTCCTGAGGGCGGAGGGGGGGGTTGGGCAGGGTCTCCTCAGGTGTCAGGAGGGTGCTCGGAGGCCACAGGAGGGGGCTCCTGGCTGGCCTGAGGCTGGCCGGAGGGGAAGGGGCTAGCAGGTGTGTAAACAGAGGGTTCCATCAGGCTGGGGCAGGGTGGCCGCCTTCCGCACACTTGAGGAACCCTCCCCTCTCCCTCGGTGACATCTTGCCCGCCCCTCAGCACCCTGCCTTGTCTCCAGGAGGTCCGAAGCTCTGTGGGACCTCTTGGGGGCAAGGTGGGGTGAGGCCGGGGAGTAGGGAGGTCAGGCGGGTCTGAGCCCACAGAGCAGGAGAGCTGCCAGGTCTGCCCATCGACCAGGTTGCTTGGGCCCCGGAGCCCACGGGTCTGGTGATGCCATAGCAGCCACCACCGCGGCGCCTAGGGCTGCGGCAGGGACTCGGCCTCTGGGAGGTTTACCTCGCCCCCACTTGTGCCCCCAGCTCAGCCCCCCTGCACGCAGCCCGACTAGCAGTCTAGAGGCCTGAGGCTTCTGGGTCCTGGTGACGGGGCTGGCATGACCCCGGGGGTCGTCCATGCCAGTCCGCCTCAGTCGCAGAGGGTCCCTCGGCAAGCGCCCTGTGAGTGGGCCATTCGGAACATTGGACAGAAGCCCAAAGAGCCAAATTGTCACAATTGTGGAACCCACATTGGCCTGAGATCCAAAACGCTTCGAGGCACCCCAAATTACCTGCCCATTCGTCAGGACACCCACCCACCCAGTGTTATATTCTGCCTCGCCGGAGTGGGTGTTCCCGGGGGCACTTGCCGACCAGCCCCTTGCGTCCCCAGGTTTGCAGCTCTCCCCTGGGCCACTAACCATCCTGGCCCGGGCTGCCTGTCTGACCTCCGTGCCTAGTCGTGGCTCTCCATCTTGTCTCCTCCCCGTGTCCCCAATGTCTTCAGTGGGGGGCCCCCTCTTGGGTCCCCTCCTCTGCCATCACCTGAAGACCCCCACGCCAAACACTGAATGTCACCTGTGCCTGCCGCCTCGGTCCACCTTGCGGCCCGTGTTTGACTCAACTCAACTCCTTTAACGCTAATATTTCCGGCAAAATCCCATGCTTGGGTTTTGTCTTTAACCTTGTAACGCTTGCAATCCCAATAAAGCATTAAAAGTCATGATCTTCTGAGTGTTCCACTCTCTGACTTGGGTA